ACTCCCATGCCCTGGCTCTTTCCAGAATTACACCAGCATTCCACCACAGCTGCCTGCACCCAGAGTGTTGGGTATGAATCGGGTACAACTGGTGAGATCCAACAGTGCCTCATCATTCGACTTGGGTGCACACGGGAGAAGGTGGCATTAAAATCCACAGGGAACTCAAAATATGGAGGCAGGTAGATGAAGATTCAAGAGTCAGGACTCCCTGTGAAGTGAGTGACACTTAAGAGGGGGAGTGGAGCCCAGATCTGTCACACATACGGCGTGGGGGACCCCACCTACCACTGGTCCTCAGCACCTGGAGACCCGAGCCTTCAGCAATCTGGGAAGCATGAAAGTGGGTTTCGGTGCACAGGGCCACGCCTCCGCCGCCAGCAGCCCAGCGGGAGCGTCTGACCAGTCTCGCCCTCCGAGAGGAGAGAGAGGCGGCCCAGGACGGTCTGCTTAGAGGCTCTCTCCCCTGCAGAGCTGGGCCCAGGCATAGGTCAGACGCCTCCAATACAGTCCCCAGGGCAGCGATTAAAGCGGAGCAGGAACTGCAGACCCGACCGGGCAGGACAGGTGCAGCTTCTCGGAGTTGGGGGCGGGAAGTCTCGGGCTGAGGCCCACGTGCTTCGCCTTCGCCCCGCCTCTACCCTCATTGGTTGAAGCCAGATTGAGAGGAGGTGCCAGAAAAAAAACTCCTCCCTCCAACCTCATTGGCCAGCTCAGTTCTGAGGCAGCTCTCTGGCCCCGTCTATGGGCTCGCACTACACTCCAATTGGGTGGTTGTTCTCCCAGACGGAAACTCCGCCCCACCTGTACCTTGGACCGCTCCGCCCTAGGGGCGGTTCCAGCGCGCTTCGCTAATCGGTTCTATGCTCCCATTGGTCTGCTTTAATGTGAAGGGCGGGTCCTAGCTGATTCGCTAGCCCCGCCTTGCGTTCCTATTGGCTGCTCCTGCTCTGCGGTTCCGATCCCGCCCAGCACCGTCCCCCACCCCCCGCCGCCCATTGGCTGCGAGAGGCCGGTGCGGGCCGCACTCGCAGGGCCCGTGGCGGTTCAGGCGCCAGAGCTGGCCGATCGGCGTTGGCCGCCGACATGACGCCCGAGGACCCAGAGGAAACCCAGCCGCTTCTGGGGCCTCCTGGCGGCAGGTGAGCTCCGGGGAACCCGGGCCCGGATGCGGCGCTCCGCTCACCCTCGGCCCTGTCCCCCCAGCGCGCCCCGCGGCCGCCGCGTCTTCCTCGCCGCCTTCGCCGCTGCCCTGGGCCCACTCAGCTTCGGCTTCGCGCTCGGCTACAGCTCCCCGGCCATCCCTAGCCTGCAGCGCGCCGCGCCCCCGGCCCCGCGCCTGGACGACGCCGCCGCCTCCTGGTTCGGGGTGAGGCCCCGGGCTCGCTCCTCCCGCCCTGGGACCCCACGCCCTCCTCTCGGGACGGGCATCGGGACCCTCCGCCCCCCACCCTTCCCCTCGGGACAGGCATCGGGCCCCGCCGCCACCACCTTTCCCCACGAGACAGGCATTGGGCCTCTCTGCCCCCCATCCCTTCCCTCGGGACGGGCATCGAGCCCCTCAGCCCCCACCCCTCCCCTCGGGACGAGCACCGGGCCCCTCAGCCCCCTACCCCTCCCCTCGGGACGGGCGCGGGGCCCCGGCTCTTTTACCTCTGAGCCCGCGGGGAGTGGGTGGAGGGGGAGGATGGGCTGCGGCTTCGGCGCCCCCTCCTCAGCAGCCGCCCGCCTCCAGGCTGTCGTGACCCTGGGTGCCGCGGCGGGGGGAGTGCTGGGCGGCTGGCTGGTGGACCGCGCCGGGCGCAAGCTGAGCCTCTTGCTGTGCTCCGTGCCCTTCGTGGCCGGCTTTGCCGTCATCACCGCGGCCCAGGACGTGTGGATGCTGCTGGGGGGCCGCCTCCTCACCGGCCTGGCCTGCGGTGTTGCCTCCCTAGTGGCCCCGGTGAGTGTCCCGTCTCTCGAGTGTCCTGTCTCCCAGCCATAAATCCTCATCTGATTGCTGGCAGGTCTACATCTCCGAAATCGCCTACCCAGCAGTCCGGGGGTTGCTCGGCTCCTGTGTGCAGCTAATGGTCGTCGTCGGCATCCTCCTGGCCTACCTGGCAGGTATAGTTGTCATTATCTCTTGCTTCCTGTTTTGACGCCAGCCTCCTCCACCCACCCCCCGCAGGCTGGGTGCTGGAGTGGCGCTGGCTGGCTGTGCTGGGCTGCGTGCCCCCCTCCCTCATGCTGCTTCTCATGTGCTTCATGCCCGAGACCCCGCGCTTCCTGCTGACTCAGCACAGGCGCCAGGAGGCCATGGCCGCCCTGCGGTTCCTGTGGGGCTCCGAGCAGGGCTGGGAAGACCCCCCCATCGGGGCTGAGCAGGTGAGAGGCTGGAAGGCAGAGCTGACAGGAGTGAAATCCTGATGGCCAGTATCCGTCAGAGCAGAGCTTTCACCTGGCCCTGCTGCGGCAGCCCGGCATCTACAAGCCCTTCATCATCGGCGTCTCCCTGATGGCCTTCCAGCAGCTGTCGGGGGTCAACGCCGTCATGTTCTATGCAGAGACCATCTTTGAAGAGGCCAAGTTCAAGGTAAAAGGGCCCTGCCTGGCCTGCCTCGTCCACACCTGACCTGCCTGGGCTCTGTCTCCCCCAGGACAGCAGCCTGGCCTCGGTCGTCGTGGGTGTCATCCAGGTGCTGTTCACAGCTGTGGCGGCTCTCATCATGGACAGAGCAGGGCGGAGGCTGCTCCTGGTCTTGTCAGGTGAGGGTTCACCCCTGTGCAGCCTCCCCGCCTGCCCCGCCCACTGCCGCCCTCCCGCCTGCAGGTGTGGTCATGGTGTTCAGCACGAGTGCCTTCGGCGCCTACTTCAAGCTGACCCAGGGTGGCCCTGGCAACTCCTCGCACGTGGCCATCTCGGCGCCTGTCTCTGCACAGCCTGTTGATGCCAGCGTGGGGCTGGCCTGGCTGGCCGTGGGCAGCATGTGCCTCTTCATCGCCGGTAAGGGGGCCTGTGGGAGGCTGGGCGAGGAGTGATGCCTGTCTTGCCTGTCTCGCTCCCACAGGCTTTGCGGTGGGCTGGGGGCCCATCCCCTGGCTCCTCATGTCAGAGATCTTCCCTCTGCATGTCAAGGGCGTGGCGACAGGCATCTGCGTCCTCACCAACTGGCTCATGGCCTTTCTCGTGACCAAGGAGTTCAGCAGCCTCATGGTGAGGGCAGGCTCCACCAGCACCGCGTTCGTGCGTCCACCCATGGCCTTTCCTCTCTCTGCAGGAGGTCCTCAGGCCCTATGGAGCCTTCTGGCTTGCCTCCGCTTTCTGCATCTTCAGTGTCCTTTTCACTTTGTTCTGTGTCCCTGAAACTAAAGGAAAGACTCTGGAACAAATCACAGCCCATTTTGAGGGGCGATGACAGCCACTCACTAGGGGATGGAGCAAGCCTGTGACTCCAAGCTGGGCCCAAGCCCAGAGCCCCTGCCTGCCCCAGGGGAGCCAGAATCCAGCCCCTTGGAGCCTTGGTCTGCAGGGTCCCTCCTTCCTGTCATGCTCCCTCCAGCCCATGACCCGGGGCTAGGAGGCTCACTGCCTCCTGTTCCAGCTCCTGCTGCTGCTCTGAGGACTCAGGAACACCTTCGAGCTTTGCAGACCTGCGGTCAGCCCTCCATGCGCAAGACTAAAGCAGCGGAAGAGGAGGTGGGCCTCTAGGATCTTTGTCTTCTGGCTGGAGGTGCTTTTGGAGGTTGGGTGCTGGGCATTCAGTCGCTCCTCTCACGCGGCTGCCTTATCGGGAAGGAAATTTGTTTGCCAAATAAAGACTGACACAGAAAATCAGGTCAGTGTCTCTGGGCTTTGTGCAAGCTCAGTTTGAAAAGGGTTTATTCCCATCACTGCCCAGGACACCCTGTGGCTTTACTTGCTCATGGTCAGCCAAGCTTACCCTTCACACTGAGAAGTCATTTCTGGCTACTTCCTTGGGCTCAGTTCCCTGGGTCATCAGCCATCAAATCTTGTTGAGTTTAAAAAATAAACAGCAAAAAAAAACAAAACAAAACAAAAAAAAACACCTTTTGTTCTGTTGACTTTAATGGAGCCA